CCTAGGCGGGCAAATCACCTAAAGTTAGGAGTTCGAGACCAGCCTGACCAACATGGAGAAACCGTCTCTACTAAAAATATAAAATTAGCCTGGAGTGGTGGCGCATGCCTGTAATCCCAGCTACTTGGGAGGCTGAGGCAGGAGAATGGCTTGAACCCGGGAGGCGGGGGTTGCAGAGAGCCGAGATCGCGCTTCTGCGCTCCAGCCTGGGCGACAGAGCGAGAATCCATCTCAAACAAACAACCAAAAAACCCAAAAACCATAGTATCCTCTTGTGTACGCAGCCGGCACTCAGTAAGTGCCCCTGAAGAGCACTTATTTATTCATTGCTGCGCGAAGCTACGGGGGCAGGTGGCACAGCGCCACGCAGGAGTAGAGACTGCCAGATTGTTCTACCGCCAACCTTAGTGGCGCCACAGGAGATGGACACGGGAAGACTATGACGTTACTGGCCCTGTGACGTCATGGCAGGATCCGGGCAAGAGAAGCCAAACGAGGTGACGAGCTGTAGACTACAGCAAAAATATGGAACGCTTCACGAATTTGCGTGTCATCCTTGCGCAGGGGCCATGCTAATCTTCTCTGTATCGTTCCAATTTTAGTATATGTGCTGCCGAAGCGAGCACGACTCAAGGGTTACTGTCACACCTATTTTAAGCCCTTCAATCAAATCATCTTTTGGTTAGGATAACTTATGGTCGGTTTCATATTTAGCATAATTTCCTACAGTGGTATGTTGCAGAACAACTTTCGTGCTTACGCTTACTTTGATGTCTTCGATCACGTAAAATCCCATATCTTATCGTAATTTTACCGCCTTATACTGGCCTCATAGCCGCGGTGGATTGTGGGTGCCAATATGCAAAAGAGGTGGCCCAGATGCAGGCCCGCCCCCTGGAGCGGCCGAGGTAGGGGGTGAGGCCTCCGCGGGCGCCGCTGGCATCCCAGCGTTCTCTGCGGGCGCAGGGGGGCCGCTCTTGCCCGGCGTGGCGACTCGCTAGCGTCAGCAGCGCCGCAGCCGGACGAGAAAGCGGAAGATGGCGGCGGCGGCCGGGAGGCCGTGAGGAGAGCGGCGGCTGCGAGGGCGGCCGATGGCGGCCGGGAGGCGCCCTCGGACACTTGCGGGTCGTTAGGGCGCGACGCTGGGAGGCATGTCGGAGCACGTGGAGCCCGCAGCTCCGGGGCCCGGGCCCAACGGCGGCGGCGGCGGCCCGGCCCCCGCGCGCGGGCCTCGCACCCCCAATCTCAACCCCAACCCCCTCATCAACGTGCGCGACCGGCTCTTCCACGCGCTGTTCTTCAAGATGGCTGTCACCTATTCGCGGCTCTTCCCGCCCGCCTTCCGCCGTCTCTTCGAGTTCTTCGTGCTGCTCAAGGTGACCGCGGCCCCGACCCCCGACCCTTGACCGGGCGCCCCACTGACTGCCGGCCGCCCCCTAGGCCCTGTTTGTGCTCTTCGTCCTGGCCTACATCCACATCGTCTTCTCCCGCTCGCCCATCAACTGCCTGGAGCATGTGCGTGACAAGTGGCCGCGTGAGGGCATCCTGCGTGTGGAAGTGCGGCACAACTCGAGCCGCGCGCCCGTCTTCCTACAGTTCTGTGACAGCGGCGGCCGCGGGAGCTTCCCGGGCCTGGCCGTGGAACCAGGCAGCAACCTGGACATGGAAGATGAGGAGGAGGAAGAGCTGACCATGGAGATGTTTGGGAACAGCTCCATCAAGGTGAGCCAGGCCTGGGCTCAGCTGCAGCAGAGTCACAGCCCGGGCTGGCGCTGCTGACACCCAGGTCCCTGGTCGCCCACAGTTTGAGCTGGACATCGAGCCCAAGGTGTTCAAGCCGCCGAGTAGCACAGAGGCCCTGAATGACAGCCAGGAGTTCCCCTTCCCCGAGACGCCCACCAAAGGTAGGCCACCCACCAAAGGTGTACTGCCTCACGCGCTGACCTGGTCCCTGGTTCTGCCCTGCAGTGTGGCCGCAGGACGAGTACATCGTGGAGTACTCACTAGAGTATGGCTTCCTTCGCCTGTCGCAGGCCACCCGCCAGCGCCTGAGCATCCCCGTCATGGTGGTCACCCTGGGTGAGTCTGAGCTGCTGGGCTTGGGGAGCTCCGGCTCCCGGCTCCCTGATTCACCCACCCGCAGACCCCACGCGGGACCAGTGCTTCGGGGACCGCTTCAGCCGCCTGCTGCTGGATGAGTTCCTGGGCTACGATGACATCCTCATGTCCAGCGTGAAGGGCCTGGCCGAGAACGAGGAGAACAAGGGTGAGGCATGCCCCGGGGCCGAGGGTGCGAGGGGGGCGGGCGCTCACGGCTCCTTCTGCTGCAGGCTTCCTGCGGAATGTGGTGTCGGGCGAGCACTACCGCTTTGTGAGCATGTGGATGGCGCGGACGTCCTACCTGGCCGCCTTCGCCATCATGGTCATCTTCGTGAGTGCCTCGGGGCGGGTGCGGGGGCTGGCCCCTCATAGCGCTTCCTGCGCGCCCCTTGCAGACGCTGAGCGTGTCCATGCTGCTGCGGTACTCACACCACCAGATCTTCGTCTTCATCGGTGAGTGTCCCGCCGGCGCAGGGCGGGGCGGGCTCACCGGGCGCCCGCCGCCCTGTGCCCGCAGTGGACCTGCTGCAGATGCTGGAGATGAACATGGCCATCGCCTTCCCCGCAGCGCCCCTGCTGACCGTCATCCTGGCCCTCGTCGGTGAGGACCCCACCCGGCCTCCCCCGCCCCGCCCCGCTTCAACCGGCGCCGCCTCTCCCTGCAGGGATGGAGGCCATCATGTCGGAGTTCTTCAACGACACCACCACCGCCTTCTACATCATCCTCATCGTGTGGCTCGCGGACCAGTATGACGCCATCTGCTGCCACACCAGCACCAGCAAGCGGCATTGGCTGCGGTGAGCGTGGCGCGGGGGCAGGGTGGAGTGGGTGCAGCCCCGACGCCCTCACCCCGCCCCGCAGGTTCTTCTATCTCTACCACTTCGCCTTCTATGCCTATCACTACCGCTTCAATGGGCAGTATAGCAGCCTGGCCCTGGTCACCTCCTGGCTCTTCATCCAGGTGAGGCCTGGGCGGCAAGCAGGGGGCAGGCCAGCCGTGCCTTTCCAGGCAGGAGAGGCTGCAGCCGGGGAGGATGCCCTGTGGGGTCGGCCCAAGCGGGCAGAGGTAGCGTGGATGGTCCCGGGTGGGCTGCCCTCGCCCGTCCTGACTCCCACTCTCCCTCCCGCAGCATTCCATGATCTACTTCTTCCACCACTACGAGCTGCCTGCCATCCTGCAGCAGGTCCGCATCCAGGAGATGCTGCTTCAGGCGCCGCCACTGGGCCCCGGGACCCCCACGGCGCTGCCCGATGACATGAACAACAACTCGGGCGCCCCGGCTACAGCCCCTGACTCTGCCGGCCAGCCCCCCGCCCTGGGCCCCGTCTCGCCTGGGGCCAGCGGGAGTCCCGGGCCTGTGGCAGCGGCGCCCAGCTCCCTGGTGGCCGCGGCAGCCTCAGTGGCAGCAGCTGCCGGTGGTGACCTGGGTTGGATGGCAGAGACCGCTGCCATCATCACAGACGCCTCCTTCCTGTCCGGCCTGAGCGCCTCCCTCCTGGAGCGGCGTCCAGCCAGCCCGCTGGGCCCTGCTGGGGGCCTCCCCCACGCCCCCCAGGACAGTGTCCCCCCGAGTGACTCCGCAGCTTCTGACACAACTCCCCTGGGGGCTGCGGTAGGCGGGCCTAGCCCGGCCTCCATGGCCCCAACGGAGGCGCCCTCGGAGGTGGGGTCCTGAGCCGCACAGCTGAGCCGCCTCTGACCCCTGCTGGCTGGGCCTGACCTTCCCGAGCCCGTGGGGGTGGGGGAGGCCAGCCACCTCCTTCCTCTGGGACTGCCCAGCCTGTGTCGGGGGCTTTCAGGGTTTCGTGGGGTTTGCCCGGAAGGCGGCTTTCCTCCCCCTGGTGTGAGGTCGCGCCCGAGGCTTGTACCCGCTAGTGAGGTGTTTGAGCTGGTCAGCAAGGAGAGGGGGTGGGGTTCCGCGGAAGGTTCTGGAGGGGTCTTGGTAGGTCTGCAGTGAACCGTCCTGAGGATGGAGTGGGGTCCCATGGTGCAGGTCTCTGAGCAAGGCGGAGGTGTGGAGGAGAGGCCGGCTTGGGGTGGGGCCTCGCGCCCTAGTGCCGGCCGGCCTCAGCCCGGCTCTGCCTGGTGCTCCCTGCAGTGCCTTCTCCATGGCCCCGCCCTCCCCGCGTGTGCGCCAGGCTTGGGGTCCCCGGGAGAGCAGAGCTTGCGCCTCGGGCATAGGGACGTGGGGTGCAGGCGCCAACATCAGTGGCAGCAGCCAGGGCCGTGGTCCAGTCCCACTCGGGGATGGAGTGGGCCGGCGGCCAAACCAGTCACTCGGGGAGGAATGCGGAGGAGCGCTCATTCCATTCTATTTAATTGCAGTGTACAAAATTGTGTTTGTATATAGAATAAACTGTCTGTTGACAGCGGCTCACTGCGCTGTGTGTGTGTCTTGAGCCCA